AAGTGTTTCGCAGGATTCTTGGCATCTTAAGATTATTGCTGCTGCTGTTGTTTGCTGTGTGACTTGAGCACATTCCTTAGCCTCTCTGGCCCTCTGTCTCGCAGTCTGTAAAATGAAAAGAGTGAACCACTAAAGATCCATGAGCTTCTTTCAAACTCTAAAAATCTTGGTGCCTCTGAATGCTCAAGAAAGTTCTTCCCAAACCTCAACAGGAACTCCTTTTTCTTTTTTTTTTTTTTGCAGTTCTCAGCAGCAGCTCAGCTGGAACTTAGCCGGAGGTGCTAAGGACTCCTTTTGCAATAGCCCTTCCTTTACTTCTTTTGACTCTGAGGATCAGAATAGGGTATAGGTTTGGGATCACGAGTCAGCCCAATGTTTCTTGGAACAGTTTCCATTCAGATAGTTATGTTTTATTTCATTGACTTTGATGTGTTGCTTCTGGCACTTTATTGTTTTCAATAGAGGGCAATTCATGATGTGCATAATTAAAGGTCATTTGATTTTCATTTCTTTGTTAAGAGTTTCATAAAAACAAACAGAGTTCAGGAGAAAGCAATTGCCAGACCATGCGCCCAGAGACCATGTGCCCTGATTTGGGATTTGGACACCTGGTCCTTGGAGATGAAGGTTCCCACTGTCCTGCCATAGGTGGGGCTCTGCCCCTGGCCTGGAACGTCCCCTGTGGGGATAGGGTCATCCCTCAGAAGGCTCTGGAGCATCTGTTTCAGGGGCTCAGGTCAACAGGACCAAGACCATCCTCTCAAGGCTCTGCCCTTTCTCTCAGGGCCCCTCTGAAGAAGTAGCTCAGAACACTCCTCTGCTTCTGTGGGGGCAGTTTCATGAGTAAAGGCAGCTTCAGGTTCCCGGTATTTGGAATTTGGTATTCGCTGAGTAACTGGGATGGCCTCGATGAGGGGCAGAGGAACAGGTCTGGCTAGTTCTGTGTTGTTTATACTGGGGATTACTTCACACGTCCCAACCGGCTTCCCCGCCCCATTTGGTGGGGGCTGGCCCTTGGCCCTCCAACTCCTTTACCCTACATGCCTGAGAAGCCAGGGACCAAGATGGATCTTCTCCTCGACATCAGCTAAGCCTGGAGGACTCTTCCCCTCAGAGACCATGGAGAGGGACAGCCACGGGGTGAGTGTGACCTCAGGCCTCGGGCCAGATTCAGCCTGTGGGATACTCTTCGATCTGCTTTCAGAATGCATCTCCAGCAAGAACACCTTCAGCTGGAGCATCTCCAGCCCAGGCATCTCCAGCTGGGACACCTCCAGGCCGGGCATCTCCAGCCCAGGCATCTCCAGCCCAGGCATCTCCAGCTGGGACACCTCCGGGCCGGGCATCTCCAGCCCAGGCATCTCCAGCTGGTACACCTCCAGGCCGGGCATCTCCAGGCCGGGCATCTCCAGCCCAGGCATCTCCAGCCCAGGCATCTCCAGCCCGGGCATCTCCGGCTCTGGCATCACTTTCCAGGTCCTCATCCGGCAGGTCATCATCCGCCAGGTCAGCCTCGGTGACAACCTCCCCAACCAGAGTGTACCTTGTTAGAGCAACACCAGTGGGGGCTGTACCCATCCGATCATCTCCTGCCAGGTCAGCACCAGCAACCAGGGCCACCAGGGAGAGCCCAGGTAAGGGGGATGCTGTAGGGAAGCCACGAGAGCTCATATTCCCCTGCTGCCGCCCTGCTCCTAGGTACGAGCCTGCCCAAGTTCACCTGGCGGGAGGGCCAGAAGCAGCTACCGCTCATCGGGTGCGTGCTCCTCCTCATTGCCCTGGTGGTTTCGCTCATCATCCTCTGTGAGTTGAATGGAGGGTGCAGGGGTGGGTTCCATGACCCAGCTGTCTGCTTCTTTTTCTCTAGTCCAGTTCTGGCAGGGCCACACAGGGATCAGGTACAAGGAGCAGAGGGAGAGCTGTCCCAAGCACGCTGTTCGCTGTGACGGGGTGGTGGACTGCAAGCTGAAGAGTGACGAGCTGGGCTGCGGTAAGGAGGCTGGGTGCGGGGGAGCGCGTGCGAGGACCTGCTCTGCCTTTTTCTTGCCCTGCAGTGAGGTTTGACTGGGACAAGTCTCTGCTTAAAATCTACTCTGGGTCCTCCCATCAGTGGCTTCCCATCTGTAGCAGCAACTGGAATGACTCCTACTCAGAGAAGACCTGCCAGCAGCTGGGTTTCGAGAGGTAACCCCCAACCTGGCCCCAGAGTCCAGGCTGGCTCATTCTTCTCCCCTCTGCTCCCTTGTAGTGCTCACCGGACAACCGAGGTTGCCCACAGGGATTTTGCCAACAGCTTCTCAATCTTGAGATACAACTCCACCATCCAGGAAAGCCTCCACAGGTATGGTGGGGCAGGCAGGCTGCCTGTTTGTGCCTTTTCCCACTTTCTGTGTCTCCCCCTGCAGGTCTGAATGCCCTTCCCAGCGGTATATCTCTCTCCAGTGTTCCCGTAAGATGTTCTTCTTCTTGGATTGTGGCCAGGGGTTCACAGTACGTCTACTCCTTCCCTCCAGACTGCGGACTGAGGGCCATGACCGGGCGGATCGTGGGAGGGGCGCTGGCCTCGGATAGCAAGTGGCCTTGGCAAGTGAGTCTGCACTTCGGCACCACCCACATCTGTGGAGGCACGCTCATTGACGCCCAGTGGGTGCTCACTGCCGCCCACTGCTTCTTCGTGTAAGTGCCTGAGAGGCAGGTGATTTGACACTTACTGGACCACGCTCCTTTGTGGCTCTTGCAGGACCCGGGAGAAGGTCCTGGAGGGCTGGAAGGTGTACGCGGGCACCAGCAACCTGCACCAGTTGCCTGAGGCAGCCTCCATTGCCGAGATCATCATCAACAGCAATTACACCGATGAGGAGGACGACTATGACATCGCCCTCATGCGGCTGTCCAAGCCCCTGACCCTGTCCGGTGAGGGAATCTGCACTCCCCGCTCTCCTGCCTCCTTCACTGACGTCTGGAGGTCTTGTTGCAGCTCACATCCACCCTGCTTGCCTCCCCATGCATGGACAGACCTTTAGCCTCAATGAGACCTGCTGGATCACAGGCTTTGGCAAGACCAGGGAGACAGATGGTAAGAGGCAAAGATGCTTGGTTGTGTGTATGTCCTCTGTCTCCTCCACCCCACTTCACTGAAGACAAGACATCCCCCTTCCTCCGGGAGGTGCAGGTCAATCTCATCGACTTCAAGAAATGCAATGACTACTTGGTCTATGACAGTTACCTTACCCCAAGGATGATGTGTGCTGGGGACCTTCGTGGGGGCAGAGACTCCTGCCAGGTGAGGGTACCTGTGGGTGGGGCTCAGGTCCCCATCCTGCGAATGTGCCCCCTCTCCCCTGCAGGGAGACAGCGGGGGGCCTCTTGTCTGTGAGCAGAACAACCGCTGGTACCTGGCAGGTGTCACCAGCTGGGGCACAGGCTGTGGCCAGAGAAACAAACCTGGTGTGTACACCAAAGTGACAGAAGTTCTTCCCTGGATTTACAGCAAGATGGAGGTAAGATCCCTGCAGCAGGACACTGCACCCAGCCCTCACCCTCTTCTCCCATTCTCTTCCTCAGAGCGAGGTGCGATTCAGAAAATCCTAACCAGCTGGCCTGCTGCTCTGCACAGCACCGGCTGCTGTGAAGACTCTGGCCATGGTGACTGGCCATGTGTGGCATCATCTGGGCTAATGGCCACCGGGCACCATCGGACTCCCACCTCCACTGTCTGCTGCCTCTGTGTGTGTGTGTGTGTGTGTGTGTGTGTGTGCATATGTGTGCATTGCCACTCTCCCAAGTTTTTCAGAAACCAGCAGAGCTGTCAACTCTTCTCAAAATCCCAGGCTGGAAATTACCTGGAGACAAGAGTTGAGTACCGTGGATGTTCCTACAGGAGTGTCCATAGATGGATGGAGGAGGTGGAGCCCAGAGCCCAAGGAAGAGCTGGGAATTCTTGCTTCTCTGACCCTCACTTACAGACTAGCCCAGTGTGGGCAGATGCCAGCGGCCCAGGTGGCGCCATTGCTGTCCTGGGATGGATCGTGGGTTTTGGTGGATGCAGCTTCCCAGGGCCTGGACCGTCTTCGGTGAAAAGCTGCTCCCGTTGGCTTTATGAGCATCAAGTCCTCACCCAGACCCCCTGCTGGTGCCGTGGATGTCACCAGTCGGACTGTGCTGTGGCTAACCAGGCTGACAACTGAGATGAGGATTCACTGTACTCATTTGGTCACAAGCTGCTGGGGCGGGTTTTATTTTATTTTATTTTTATATTTAAGAAATGAAAATACGGGTATTTTTAAAGATTCTCCAAAAAGTCCAGAAGCCTTGACAGCTGGCATCAATCAGCCCAAGACCCCCAGGGGATTCATGGGAAATGTCGTATTTTAGAGTCCTACAGAATATTTCTGGCCTCAAGGAACTGGATGAAGAGACTGGACAAAGTCCCCAGGATGGGCATCCCCCAAGTCACTACAGCATCTGGAGCCCCTAGGAGATACTCAGGGAAGCAAATCCTTGTTTGGGCTGGCAAGCAAATCCGACACGACGAGGTCCACAAACTGTTTCTGCATCCCAGGGCTCTGACGAAGGCGTTAAGAAACAGATGCTGTTCCCGCGTAGGCTCCCAGGGGCCCCAGGGAGGTCCAGGTGGACTGCCTCTCTCATTCCCAGTAGCTGTCCTGGGACTTTGGGATTTCTTCTCAGCTTTCTCCACCTTTCAGTTTCTCAGTTGTTTCAGAAACATAGCAATGACATAAAAACTGCTATGGAGAGAAAGCTAACATGGTCCCATGCCTTCCAGGCAGCCCTGCTGAAGGATCTAAGTTGGCCCTGTTCCTGCAAATCATCAACGTGCCTGGACTCGCCAGCTAAAAGCCTGGGCCTTCCCCAGCCTTTTTTCTGGGGCACCTATTCCTCTGCCAGTCCTGCTCCCCTCACCTTCCTTGGGCCCGTCAGAGTCTTTTGTGGTGCTGTGCTTCTCAGAGGCAGGATCCAAGCAGATCAGCCCAGCCTAGCCCAGCTCAGGCAGGCCATGGCCGCTCAAGGGAAAGACTGCCCCAGAAGAGCAAGCTGGAGAGGCTGGGCAGGGGCTGATGGGGCTGGGTACACTGGGGAATGTTAGCAAGACTGGGAAGGAGGCCACATTCCTGTCTGCAGCAGCCGCCAGCGATGGTCTTCAGCAATAAAAGTTGTGTGACCTGAGACATCTGTCTTTGGATGTTTTACTGGTACCCTA